GCCGGGTCCCGTCCCCGGTGTGCGTGCGCGGGGGGCGGCCGCGGGTCCGGAGCGGCGGGGACAGGTGCGGGGCAGCGGCTGGATGGGCTGGCCGGACGGAAGCCTTCGGGCGGGGCCGCCTGGACCCCATCGCCTGGGGAGGCGTGTGTGGCCCCGGGTGCGCCCCCGGGTGCGCGCCTGTCTCTGTCTGTGCGAGCGTTTCCCGCAGCCGGCCCCGGGCGCCGAGTGAGCGGCCAAGTTCCGATTCTGAGATTCGGGTGGGGCGATGACGGAGGCTGTGCCTGCGAGTTTGCGAGTGTAGGGGGCGGGGGGTGAGAACGTCCTGCCCACCCGCGAGCAAACCGGCCCCGCCCGCCCCCGCCGCCCCCCATTCCGCCCGGCGTGGAGCTACGCGGAGGCGAGAAGGGGCTGGAGCCGATGCCCGGGGCGCAGCGCGGGCGTCTTCGGTGTCGGGATTGGTCGGGGCTCCCTCGGCCAAGTTTCCATTCTGCCCCGGAGTCCGAAGCTCCCTGGGACGCCTGGGGGGCGGATTCTTTCCCGGAGCCCGGTGCCCTCGGGGGAGGGGGCTAAACAAAGGCCTCGCCTGTCCAGGCTGGGGAAGCTGCTTTGCTTCGATGCTAATTGGCCCTGGGTCTCCCGTCTTAAAAAGGAAACGATGCTTTGTGGGCTGCGGAGCGCAGCTGGACCGCGCGCCCCCCTCCTCCTCTTGAAGCTAGAAGGGCCAGAAGGGGCTGTTTCAGAGTTTTGAGCAGCGAAACCCTCGGAGTCCGTGGCTGTGCAGCTTGGGTGTCCTGTGCTCGGCTTAGGGGCACAGGCTTGCGGGCGGACCTAGGGACGGCGGAGGCATCGTGTCCTTCCTGCAGGAAGGAAGGAGCTTCCGGCGCTTTCCTGGGAGGCTCGCTGGGGCCGCGGAGATAACCTGAGGTCCTGCAACAGGCTGGGGGCCCAAGGACCATCCCAGGCCTTGGAACAGTTGGTATCTTTCAGTGAGTGGCTCCTCAATGGCAGGAGTCCCTTAGGAGACTGGTGGGGAGGGGCTGGAAGCAGGAATGGGGAGAGCAAGGGTGGGCACTCGAAGACTCCAGTGCCCGTCGGATGACCTCATGAAGGACAGGCACCAGCCTGGACGGTACCCCAGTTTGGAGCATGGCCAGTGGCAGCTGGTGATGCATGAGCGTCAGGAAGTGAGGCTGCTTTGGGGGACACTAGTGACATTGGTTTCCATCTGTTGAAGGTGGTGTGAGGATGTGCTGGGGTTGATGGTGCTGGGGTTTGGGCAGGAGAAATGGGTGCTTCAGTCTCAGGTGCAGGGTGAGGCACGACTGTGCTGGTCGGATGTGACCTCAGGGTGCAGAGGGGCGGGTGGGGTCATGTTCCCGTTTCACCTCTGCGGTGGACAGTAGACAGATGGGCGCACATGCAGGCCCTTGGAAATTTGGTTGCAGCCAAGAGGGAAAGAGTCATCCTGGCTTGAGGGCCGCAGGGCTTCACTAGCAGACCTGGGGACTCTCCAGGGACTGGGCAGAGCCGTGTCCTCTCAGGGCCAGCCTCTGGGTCACTGCTGAACCGCAGCAGGGAGCTGTCAAAGGCCTTTTGTCCTGGCCGGGTTGGCAATCTGGCAGCCCACTGTGCCTCCTCTGCCTTGGGGAAGAAGAGTCCTTGACCACAGCTCTAGTCACTGCATGGGGGTAGGGGGCCCGGGAGGAAGGGCGGGGTTGTTGGATAGCCCCTTTTTTTTTTTGACAAGTGTGAGAATTTTGTGTTACCAAGCTACAGGACAAAGGGCCCAGGCATCTCTTCTGAGCGCCTTTCTCCCCAAAGAACAGTGTGAACTTTGCTGGCTCTGAGCCGGGCTGTGCTGCGTCCAATTCCCAGGCTCTGCCCTGCTGCATTGAGGAGACCCTGGGAGCCAAAGGCCCAGGAAGGGGTTTGGGGCTGGGTCCTGGCAGGGCCACCAGGGTCACCTGCTTCCATGGTGGCATGAGCCTCCCTGCTCATGCATGTCGCCACATGTCATGGAGCCCTGAGCCTCTGGGAGCCTTGGCTTCGAGATGAAAAAGACGCCCCCAGCCCCTCTGTGCTGCAGGGTCTCCATTCTGGAGCCAGACCTGAGGCTGCTCCTCAGGCCGAGACCCCTTAGCCGAGATGTGCAGCTTGTCCCAGCCGCCAGCCCAGACCTCACAGAACTGTGCCCGGCGTAGGCAAAGTGGGCCAGGGCAAGAACTGCTCCCCTTGGGGGGCTCGCTTACCTTCCCCCCGGGGCTCCGGCAGGGCAGACATCCCTCCTCGTAGGTTAGTGTCCTCCGGGCACGATGGGGAGGCCTGAGACTAAGAGTTTCGTGGGCGGCTAGCCACCCAGGTGCCCAGGCAAGAGACCAAGGGCACGAGATGTTCCAGTATAATAAAATATATAATACAACAATAGTTATACTAGATATAGGTCATAGACATGATTATATATGAATATCATTCATCATTAGTTTGTAGCAATTACTCTTTGTTCCCGTATTATAATAATCCTTGCTCTACAATCATAATCTAGGAAAAACCAGGCCATACAGAGATAGGAGCTGAGGGGACATAGTGAGAAGTGACCAGAAGACAAGTGTGAGCCTTCTGTCACGCCCAGACAGGGCCACCAGAGGGCTCCTTGGTCTAGCGGTGACACCAGCGTCTGGGAAGACGCCCGTTGCCAAGCGGACCGTGGTCTAGCGGTAGCCTCAGTGTCACGGAAAAACACCTGCTACTTAGCGGACTGGGAAAGGGAGTCTCCCTTTCCCCGGGGGAGTTTAGAGAAGACTCTACTCCTCCACCTCTTGTGGAGGACCTGACATCAGTCAGGCCCGCCCGCAGTTATCCGGAGGCCTAACCGTCTCCCTGTGATGCTGTGCTTCAGTGGTCACGCTCCTAGTCCGCCTTCATGTTCCATCCTGTGCACCTGGCTCTGCCTTCTAGATAACAGCAGCAAATTAGTGAAAGTACTGAAAGTCTCTGATAAGCAGAAATAATGGCGTAAGCTGTCTCTCTCTCTCTCTCTCCTCTCTCTCTGCCTCGGCTGCCAGGCAGGCAAGGGCCCCCTGGCCAGTGGACATGTGACCCACGTGACCTTACCTGTCATTGGAGATGACTCACACTCCTTACCCTGCCCTTTTGTCTTGTATCCAATAAATATCAGCACAGCCTGGCATTCAGGGCCACTACTGGTCTCTGCGTCTTGGTGGTAGTGGTCCCCCGGGCCCAGGTGTCTTTTGGCTGGGATGGGGGATGGGGGATGGAGTGGCTGGGGTGGGGGATAGGGCGGCTGGGGTGGGGGATGGGGTGGGTTCCACAGCATCTTCTCTTCTCTGGGTTGTGCTTCACCAGCACGTGGGAAGGAGCTGGTGACGGGTGGTGCCGAGTGCGCCAGTCCCTGCAGTTAGCGTCCTGGTCATGGCTTTGCTCAGGTTTTCTTGGTCTCCTAAATATAAAATACCAACTTTATATTCCTCAGGCACCTTTCCCTCCCCCCCTCATTGGTTCTCTCTCGGCCCTGTGTAGAGGGCAGTTCAACAGAGTCCTGTAATATCCTGAAGTGGAGGGGAGGCTGCCTGCCTGCCAGAGAGCAGCCTCACCAGCCCTGTCCCCAAGGCCGAGATGCAGGCAGCAGGCTGGGGCCTCGGCGTCCAGTACTCTTGTGAACCCGCGTCCGTCCCTCCCGGCCATCCGACCCCCCCGAGTGGCGTTTTCTGGGCTGTGTGTCTGTCACCTGGCCCCACAGTTCGTGATTTAGAGCAGCCCCTGGTGTTCCCATTCTCCAGATGAGGAAACTGGGGACAGAGGGGATGGGGCCTACTCAAGGGAGGAACGCTCACCGGGGACAGACGGTGACACACGGGGACACAAGGGGGCCTGTCAGGCTCATTTGGGGATTCTTCTTGGAAGAGCCAAGCACACAGTAGATGCTCAGTGCCTGCTCGGTGGTGGTCACAGAGCAGGAGTTACAGCCCTGGTGTCCTTCGTCAAACAAAGGTGTGGTGGGCGGGTGTGGGGAGGAAGTCCCTTCCACCCTTCATGGCGCCCGCCCTGCTCCTAGGTCGCCGCCCTGGAGAGGCAGGTGTTTGACTTCCTGGGCTACCAGTGGGCGCCCATCCTGGCCAACTTTGTCCACATCATCATCGTCATCCTGGGACTCTTCGGCACCATCCAGTACCGGCTGCGCTATGTCATGGTGGTGAGTCCTGGGCCCGGCCCTCTTTATGGGCATCAGCTGCCGCCCCATCCTCTCCTCTCCCTAGTACACGCTGTGGGCAGCCGTCTGGGTCACCTGGAACGTCTTCATCATCTGCTTCTACCTGGAAGTCGGTGGCCTCTTAAAGGTGAGTGCAGACTGGGAGGCAGCGCGAGGTCCTAACCGGCCCTGCTCCTGCACCTCTCCCCTAGGACAGCGAGCTACTGACCTTCAGCCTCTCCCGGCATCGCTCCTGGTGGCGTGAGCGCTGGCCAGGCTGTCTGCATGAGGAGGTGCCAGCAGTGGGCCTCGGGGCCCCCCATGGCCAGGCCCTGGTGTCAGGTGCTGGCTGTGCCCTGGAGCCCAGCTATGTGGAGGCCCTACACAGTTGCCTGCAGATCCTGATCGCGGTGAGCGTGGGGAAGGGGGCCCCCGGGTGGGGGCACTCACGCCCCTGCCTGTGGTGTCTTTCAGCTTCTGGGCTTTGTCTGTGGCTGCCAGGTGGTCAGCGTGTTTACGGAGGAAGAGGACAGCTGTGAGTATGGGGCCTCTGCAGGCAGTGGGGCGTTTTGTTTTATTTGGGTCTTGATTTCTTTCAGTTGATTTCATTGGTGGATTTGATCCATTTCCTCTCTACCATGTCAATGAAAAGCCATCCAGTCTCTTGTCCAAGCAGGTGTACTTGTAAGTATGGCTGGCAGAACCTGCTCTGCGGCCACCCCTGGGTGAGCCCCCTCTCCACTCCCAGCCCCACAGGCCAGACCCCACTGAGATGTCAGCAAACAGGCACAAGACGCTGACCTGCCGGCACAGAGAGAGGCAGTGGGGGCTTTCCAGAGCCTCAGTCCCACCCATCTCCTTTCTGCCAAAGGCCTGAAGCCGTCCACTGCTTGGACTTTGTTCCATTTCAGGTTCTCCAAGGGGAGGGGGTGGCAGCCCCCAGTGGCTGCCCCAGCCCTGTTCCCCCAGGTGCTCTCTGACCTTGTCCCCACAGGCCTGCGTAAGTGAGGAAACAGCTGATCCTGCTCCTGTGGCCTCCAGCCTCAGCGACCGACCAGTGACAATGACAGGAGCTCCCAGGCCTTGGGACGCGCCCCCACCCAGCACCCCCCAGGCGGCCGGCAGCACCTGCCCTGGGTTCTAAGTACTGGACACCAGCCAGGGCGGCAGGGCAGTGCCACGGCTGGCTGCAGCGTCAAGAGAGTTTGTAATTTCCTTTCTCTTAAAAAAAAAAAAGAAAAGAAAACATACAAAAGAAAAGGCAAAACCCCACATGCCCACCTCCTCTGGCAACATGGGGGTCACAGCTCTGCCCCCAGGCTGTCGTCTCGTCGAGGAGCCCCTCCCTCAGGTGCCCACCTGGGGCTGCTGGACCCTCGGGCTGCAAGCACTGCTGCTGGGATGCAGCCTCCCCAGGAAGTCAATGTGAGGCCCGAGACCCCTCAAGCGGTGAGGGCCCCTGTTGAACATGGAGGGTTCCTAACCCCAAACTCGTGCCAGAAGAACCCCCACCCCACCCAGGAGCTGAGGCTGATGGAGCCCTAGGGTGGGGGCTGGGCTTGACCAGGAACAGCAGAGCCAGGCCCCAAGGCATAGGGCAGGGCACATGGTGGTGACGAGCAGGCAGTACTCTTGTAAAGGGGGCTCTTGGGCAAACAGTCCCAAAGGCTCCCCCAGGTATCATCAAGTTGGTAAATAAACAGGAACATGGCCCTCACCCACTCTGTGGAAGATGCCGAGCTTGGGGGA